TTATTAATTTAAAATATTTTATTTGAAGTTTGATTGATGCCGCATAATACACTAAATATATCTTGCTAAATATTTATGTTAAAAGAGTTACTAGTACACAGAGGAAACAGGACAGTAAGTTACACCACATGATCAGAACATGAATTCAAGATATTGCATCACTATTTTTGTTGACATTGGCCATCTCATGGTGCTGGCTCCTCATTTATATTTAGAAATCACTCTTATATTTCCTGAGCGCCACATCTTTTTGGAAGATGGGTGCTTTTAGGTTAGACTGTAAGAGGCTCAAAAACATGCTATATGATGTTATACACGCTTTGTCTGTATGTATAAATGTATGTTTCCTTTTCTGTAAAAAAGTTCCATAGCTGTCAGATTTTCAAAGGTATCTGTGATTCAAAAACAAAAGATTTAGAGCCACTACCTGAATGCAATCTCTTGAGAAATAGTATACTAGGAACAGTATATCAAGTTTAGGTGTTGTGACTTCTGTATTTACTTCTGAAGAAATCCTATTGTCAATTTAGAGCAGAAAAATTTTAGTGTAGCCATTTAAAAGAAATGAATGCATAGAGTTCAGGTAGACATGGTCAATAAAAAAATCTCAATGTAGTTACATTAGAGTGGTTTTAGAGAGGAATGATACAGCTAAAAGGACATGAAATAATTCAAAATATTGGATAATGATAATATGTCTGATATTTGTTGTTTGTCTTTAATTTAATGCTAATGTCTAATTATGTAAAATATTTTACTGTCCAGGGTTTCAAGTGCCAAACTTAATAATTTTTCTCGCTTGGAGCCAACACTTAACCTTCTGGGTGTGCAGTTTGATCAGAATGTGGCCCATGGCATCATCACAGAAAAGCCTGGGGTGGCAACAAAGCTGTTATATCAATTGTACATTGCTCTTCAGAAAAAGAAGAAAAGTGGACTGACTGGAGTGGAGATGCAAACCATGCAACGTCTGACAAATTTAAGACTTCAAAACATGAAAAGTGATACTTTTCAAGAGGTAGGTACATAAAAAAGCATAATAAGCATGTCACAGTGTAAAATTTGATAAAGAGAAATGACAATGATATTGAATTCTCAAAGAAGCCTCATTAGGCATATATATCCTTTATGTATGTTACTGGCCATACTTGGGTTTTATTTTATATTAATAATTTGAATTTATTTAGCCATTTTTGATGTCTCTCTCTATCCTATCCATATTGCCAATAGCTTATCAAACTCTTTTCCTAGTTTCCAGTACTTTTTGTTGTTGTTGTTTTAGAGAGACAGGGCCTTGCTCTTTTGCCCATGCTGGTCTCAAACTCCTGAGCTCAAGCAGTCCTCTGCCTCAGCATCCCAAGTAGCTGGGACTACAGGCCTAATACTTTTTGTGCCTGCTCCTCTCTTCCTGTTTCTACCCCATCATATCTGCTCAGATCTTCTTATCAACTACTGCAGCAACCTGCTAAAATGTCTCTCAATCTTCTGGATAAGTCAATCAACTGCTAAATGAATCTTCCCTAAATTTTACTTTTATTGAGTTCTTCTGCTCAGAAACCTATTTTTACTTCTTTCTAGTCCTCAGCATGGTATTTCTTTCTTCTATGTTAATTGACAGTCTGTCCTTAAATATGACTGTCTATTCCTGCTCTTCCTTCCCTCAAACCCAAACTCACCCTTCTCATCTCTCCTCTTCCCCAAACTGTTCTTCATCTACCGTGCAGCCCAGTACACACGGGTAGTCCCAGTTCTTCCTTTGGAACTCTAGAGCATAAGTAATTCTCACTCTCTTGGTTTTACCGTCCTGATACTGATATTGTTGGCTAACTAGTCATTATTTATTTGTCATATGACCTTACCAGATTTTTAGTACATCAGATTTGATGAATATGTCTAGTACAATGCTTCAAATGTTGTAAGTACTCATTAAATGTGTTATTGACTAATTGATATGACTTTTTAGTTGACAATTCTCTCCAGTTTTTATGCAATTCCTTATGGTAAATGAAGTGCATTAACTTTTACAGGCCTCTGGAATAATCATGAGTGCTGCACTGATGCAAAATAGTAAATATCAATGGATAGAATTATATTTTTAAATTTAAATTTTGAAGCAGCAATGACGTAATAGATATGAGGGCTATCTCCATGTTTATATTTGTCCATTCTTCATGGATATCATTGTAAGTCTGGTAGCAGAATGGACTCAGCGCTCCTTGAGAGCTAGAAATTAGATTAGTCTTAATATGAATAATTTATTATTGCATTCGGCCTCCTTCACTTGCAAGCTGGTTAACATTGAGCCAGCCTCTAAACAACTCTCAGCTTCAATTTCCCCAACTGTAAAAACAGGGATGCTTATTTCTACCTGCCTCAGTGTTCAGAATTGGATGTTTTTGTAGCTTCAAGAAAAAGAGTGGACTAACTGGAGTGGAGTTTATATATAATAAAATGTAAAGCAGTCAACAGTGGCAAGTGCTATAAGAGCTGTGTAGATGAAGACAAACAAGTGCCTATTAGCTCATTTAATGTTGGTCATGGGTGAACTTCAAGCGTCAATAATTCATTCACTGAACAAATATTTATTGGGCTCCTACTTTTTGTCAAGCACTTGCACAACAAATACACAGGAAAAGCCCCAACCCTCTTAGAGCTTACATATTGGGGAGAGAAAAATGTTTCATTAGAGTGATATGGATTGCAGTGAGTTGAGAAGGACTTTGGAGATGAGGAAGAGGGTAACATAGATTATTCTTTCAAGAAATGTGGAGGTAAAGAAGAGAACAGTAGGAGAGAAAAGCTCAAGTGAAGTATGAGATTGCTTGTTTTATGGACCTAGAGACTGGGGCCACTTATCAGTTGAGAAAAAGAGTCAGTGGCAGGAGAGATGAAAATGGTACAAGGACAAGATGGAAAGAGGCCCTCTGGGGACGGAAAGAGGAATATGCAATCAATGGTTCATGTGGAAGAGGTGATATCATAGGAAAGAAGTAGAGATGCCATCTTCTTTGATACTGGATGAGAAGAGGTGCAGGTAATATTAATAATGGTTGAAATTTATTAAACATAAAATCTTTTGAAATGCTTTTTTCATTTAGAGACTTAGACACATGATACCACGTCAAACTGATTTCAATCTGATGCGGATTACATACAGGTTTCAAGAAAAATATAAACACGTGAAAGAAGATCTTGCCCATTTGCATTTTGAGAAACTTGAAAGATTTCAAAAACTCAAGGAAGAGCAAAGATGTTTTGATATTGAAAAGGTTCTATAGAACTATTTTTTCAGAAATTCATTAATCACTAAACTAATGTATATGGGATATTCAGCAATACTTAAACAGAAGACGACAAAATGAAATAATGGCCAAAATCCAAGCAGCTATTATACAGATTCCTAAACCTGCATCAAATCGTACTTTGAAAGCACTCGAGGCCCAAAAAATGATGAAAAAGAAAAAAGAGGCAGAAGTAAGTGATAATCCTTTAATATTGTGCTGTGTGGCAGAGAACTGATGATGAATTTTCTTTAAAGGATGTGGCTGATGAAATTAAGAAGTTCGAAGCATTAATAAAAAAGGATCTCCAAGCAAAAGAAAGGTGAGATGTGAGCTATTTTAAGAATTACAAAATAAAAATCTAAAATAAAAACTATTATTCTTAGTGCATCCAAGACTTCTTTAGATACAGCAGGCCAGACAACCACCGATTTGTTAAATACTTACTCAGATGACGAGTACATTAAAAAAATCCAGAAGCGCCTTGAAGAAGATGCTTTTGCACGAGAGCAAAGGGAGAAAAGACGGCGGAAATTGTTAATGGACCAGTTAATAGCCCACGAAGCACAAGAGGTAAGATATTTAGATGAAGGTTAAGTAATAGTACTTTAACAAATAATTCCCCTGGTGTTTTCAGGAGGCTTATCGGGAGGAACAGCTGATTAACCGGCTGATGCGGCAGTCCCAGCAGGAGCGCAGGATTGCCGTGCAGCTCATGCATGTTCGGCATGAAAAGGAAGTTTTATGGCAAAACAGAATTTTCAGAGAAAAACAACATGAGGAAAGACGACTTAAAGATTTCCAGGATGCTCTTGATCGAGAAGCGGTAAATACCATCTTCCTTAGAAATCTTTCTAAAGTGACTTAAAAATATGTTTTTGCCTTTTTAGGCTTTGGCAAAACAAGCCAAGATTGACTTTGAAGAACAATTCCTTAAAGAAAAGAGATTTCATGATCAGATTGCTGTGGAAAGAGCTCAAGCTCGTTATGAAAAGCATTATTCAGTATGTGCAGAAATTTTGGATCAAATAGTTGATTTGTCCACTAAAGTGGCAGACTATCGAATGTTGACAAATAAGTAAGTATTTTTTTTGTAATAACAGTAGAGACTGATTCATCTCTACCTTTTTTTTGTGCGATAGTCTGATTCCGTATAAGTTGATGCATGATTGGAAGGAACTATTTTTTAATGCAAAACCCATATATGAACAAGCCTCTGTTAAGACACTACCTGCTAACCCCTCAAGAGAACAACTTACAGAACTGGAGAAAAGGGACTTGCTAGATACCAATGATTATGAAGAATATAAGGTACCTACTGATATGAAATAATTAGAATGCTATATTTCTGTTTATTTGATCGTTATTTTTACAGAACATGGTTGGAGAGTGGGCCTTACCAGAAGAAATGGTTGACAATTTACCACCCTCCAACAATTGCATACTGGGCCATATTCTTCACAGGCTAGCTGAAAAATCTCTTCCTCCTCGAGCGGAATCAACAACACCTGAATTACCTTCATTTGCTGTTAAAGGATGCTTATTGGGGAAAACATTAAGTGGAAAAACTACCATTTTAAGGTCTCTACAAAAAGGTAGAATTTCTTCTCCTACTCTCCCTGCCATTAGCTATTTATAAAATTATCTTTTGTACTTTAGACTTTCCTATACAGATACTTTCTATTGACACTCTTGTCCAAGAAGCTATCCAAGCATTTCATGACAATGAAAAAGTCAGTGAGGTTCTACCAATTCAGAAAAATGATGAAGAAGATGCTCTACCAGTTCTGCAAGAGGAGATTAAAGAAAGCCAGGCAAGTGTGATTCTAGTTTTCTCTTCTGCGCCAATCCCTCCCTATGTGTGTTTTCTCTCCAAAGGATCCACAACATGTATTTTCAGCTGGTCCAGTTTCAGATGAAGTATTACCAGAAACAGAAGGTGAAACAATGCTTAGTAAGATCTCAAAACAAATCATCTATTATTTAAAATTTGTTCTTACCACTTTTCCTATTGCTAGGTGCTAATGCTGATAAAACACCAAAAGCTGAAGAAGTCAAATCAAGTGATAGTTTCTTAAAAGTAAGTATTATGATCTAATTTTAGCTACTAACCATCTTCTGTCATTTCTTGTTTATTTTCCCAGCTCACTACACGTGCTCAGCTTGGTGCAAAATCAGAACAGTTGCTGAAGAAAGGAAAGAGCATTCCTGATGTGCTGCTTGTTGACATCATAGTAAATGCTATTAAGTATGTATTGCATTTTTCTTCCTCTCATCTATAAATATTCATGAGTTGTCCTGTTTCAATTTAGTGAGATACCTGTGAATCAAGACTGTATCCTAGATGGTTTTCCAATGACTTTAAACCAAGCACAGCTTCTGGAAGAAGCTCTTACAGGCTGCAATAGAAACCTCACAGAAGTGGAAAGAAAAAAAGCACAAAAATCCACATTGGCTATTGATCCTGCGACTTCCAAAGAAATACCTCTTCCCTCTCCTGCATTTGATTTTGTCATATTATTAGATGTTTCAGATACTTCCTCAATGAGTCGCATGAATGATATTATAGGTAAGCTGGACACCTTTTTTGACACTCTTTTTAATTATCTAATTAAATAAATTTTATACCATAGCTGAAGAATTGTCCTATAAAACTGCTCACGAAGATATCAGTCAACGTGTAGCTGCTGAAAACCAAGATAAGGATGGAGACCAAAATTTAAGAGACCAGATACAACATAGGTTAGTTTTTAACTAAATGCTCTGCTTCTTGTTGAGATATTCATATCATATTTTGATTTTGCAGAATTATAGGCTTCTTGGACAACTGGCCTTTATTGGAGCAATGGTTTTCAGAGCCAGAAAATATTTTGATAAAAATCAATGCTGAAATAGATAAGGAATCTTTATGTGAAAAAGTAAAAGAAATTCTTACGACTGAAATAGCAAAAAAAAAGAATAAAGGTATTTACATTTGTTTATAGTTTTGAGTTTAGAATGAAGGTCAATTCTTATCATCCTTTTGAAGTTGAGAAGAAATTAGAAGAAAAGGAAGCTGAGAAAAAAGCAGCAGCTTCCCTGGCTGAGCTTCCACTTCCTACACCTCCTCCTGCTCCTCCTCCTGAACCAGAAAAAGAGAAGGAAATTCATCAAAGCCATGTGGCTTCAAAAACTCCTACTGCAAAAGGAAAACCTCAATCAGGTGATTGACAGAATGATTTATAATCCTGTTTTTCAATGATTTTTGTGTGTCGAATTTTGTTTAGAAGCCCCGCATGGTAAGCAAGAATCTCTTCAGGAAGGAAAAGGGAAGAAAGGTGAGACCGCACTCAAAAGAAAAGGTACAGCAGATAAAAATATATATAATTACATGTGTATTGGAATAATTTGATATGCATGTTTAAGGTTCTCCTAAAGGAAAATCATCAGGAGGAAAAGTACCAGTAAAGAAATCACCTGCTGACTCTACAGATACATCACCTGTTGCAATAGTGCCACAGCCACCTAAGCCAGGATCAGAAGAATGGGTCTATGTGAATGAACCAGTTCCTGAGGTATGGCCATTTAGAATCAAGCTGGCAGAATTAGTAACAGTTTCTACACTTTACCATTTAACAGGAAATGCCTTTGTTTTTAGTACCTTACTGGGAACTAATAGAAAATTCCTATATAAACACCATCAAAACAGTACTCAGGCATCTGAGGGAAGACCAGCATACTGTGCTTGCTTACTTATATGAGATTAGGTAAGTAATGTTTCCAAAGTCAGAATTTTACATAAAATTTATCTCATTCTATTAATGTCTACAGAACAAGTTTCCAGGAGTTTCTAAAGCGTCCGGATCACAAGCAAGATTTTGTAGCTCAATGGCAGGCTGATTTCAACTCCCTTCCTGATGACCTGTGGGATGATGAGGAAACAAAGGCTGAACTACATCAACGAGTGAATGTAAGGAAATAGTGACCTATTGGGACAGGGTTGCATAGCCACCATGCCTGTTTTTTCTGTTCAGGATCTGCGAGACCGCCTGTGGGACATTTGTGATGCCCGGAAGGAAGAGGCGGAGCAGGAGCGGCTTGACATCATTAATGAGAGCTGGTTACAGGACACTCTTGGAATGACAATGAACCATTTCTTTTCCCTGATGCAGGTAAGAGCAGCTGGTCACAATAACCCAGGCACTTGGATATTAACATTCACATTTGCTATTAAAGGCAGAGCTGAACCGTTTCCAAGATACAAAGAGACTCCTTCAAGATTATTACTGGGGAATGGAAAGTAAAATCCCAGTAGAGGACAACAAGAGATTTACTCGAATCCCTTTGGTCCAACTGGATAGTAAAGACAATTCTGAAAGCCAGCTTAGGTAAGGCAGGCTATTATATCACACTGTAATTGTTTTATCCTTTTTGCTTGTTTGTTTCTCAAAGAATTCCTCTAGTTCCTCGAATATCCATTTCTCTGGAAACAGTTACACCCAAACCAAAAACAAAATCAGTACTGAAGGGCAAGATGGATAACTCCCTAGAAAACGTTGAGTCCAACTTTGAGGCCGATGAAAAGTTGGTCATGGACACCTGGCAGCAGGCTTCTTTAGCAGTATCTCACATGGTAAGCAGTGCTCGTTATATTTTCTGTTAGTACATTAACTGAAATATTGCTGTTACGCAACCAGGTGGCTGCTGAAATTCATCAGAGGCTTATGGAAGAAGAAAAAGAAAACCAGCCAGCAGACCCCAAAGAAAAATCTCCTCAGATGGGTGCAAATAAAAAAGTCAAAAAGGAGCCACCCAAGAAAAAACAGGAAGACAAAAAACCCAAAGGTATTTATGGTTTTAGCACTCAGAACCCTGGAAGTTTACTCAGCATGTTTCATTGCCCTTTCAGGTAAATCACCACCTATGGCAGAAGCAACTCCTGTCATAGTAACAACAGAGGAAATTGCTGAAATCAAAAGGAAAAATGAACTGAGGGTCAAAATAAAAGAAGAACACCTTGCTGCCTTGCAATTTGAAGGTAGCGATTGAAACGACTAAGATGATGCTTTTGTTAAAACATTCTTATTTCTCTTTGCAAATAGAAATAGCCACGCAATTTCGACTTGAACTGATAAAGACAAAAGCATTGGCTCTTCTTGAAGATTTAGTAACAAAGGTGGTTGATGTATATAAACTCATGGAAAAATGGCTTGGTGAGAGGTATTTGAATGAAATGGCCAGGTAAAGTACTACATGACTTTCTGAAAATATGCGGGGTTAACGCTATCCATTTTACCACTTTCAGTACAGAAAAATTAACTGACGTAGCTCGCTATCACATTGAAACATCTACAAAAATTCAGAATGAACTTTATTTAAGCCAAGAAGACTTCTTCATTAATGGCAATATAAAAGTCTTCCCAGATCCTCCCCCATCAATACGTCCTCCACCTGTAGAAAAGGAAGAAGATGGTACCCTGACCATTGAACAGCTTGACAGTCTTCGAGATCAGTTCTTAGATATGGCACCTAAAGGTAGGAAAAATAATTATCATGAAAAGAGCACATCACCTTCGACCTGTGATGCCTTCTCAAATAGGAGACAGGAAGTGGCTTCATGGATTACAGGCAGCCCTCCAGAACTTTCTCAAGGGATATCCTGCAATTGTTCGGCAACTGCACTCAGTAAGTAATTTTGAAATATCGTATTATTTTGCAACCACTATGTTGTTCCCAACCTGTGTTACAGGCAGGCAGAGGCAAAAGTGACACCAGTCAAAAGAAACCCAAAGAACTTCTGGAGTCCCTTCTCCAAGCTGACATTGTTAAATTTGCCCACTTCTTGTTGGATGTCATGAATGTCCTTAGCATTCTGTCCTGTGTCAATAAGAATAGAAATTCCTCAATTGCTGACATATTTGCCACTTTAGAGTCAATGCTGGAAATGCTCCAAATGTATCAAACAAGGTGAGAGGTTGGGATGATCTGAGGTCTGTCAAGTTGTTATTTGGGTGATTTCTTTTCTCCCCAGACTAGGGCCAAAAGAACGCATGGTGGATTCAGCCACACACTTTCATGGTAACTGCCTCAGAGGGAAAGAAAACATTTCTGCTGTGAGAAACATTGTTTTAACACATCTTATCAAGAGACTTCAAGGCTGTTTCAGAGATGCCAGCCAAAATGTGGTGAGGGCTACCGTGATTGGAAGTTTTAAATTGTGGCCCACAAAGATAAATCAAGGTAATCTATATGTGCTGACTTTGAACCTATTAATATGTGACTATTTTTGGCATCTTGATTATAGAATTTGGAGAAAAAGAGGTATCCATCCTGACTGCACATTATGAACCAGTATTAGAAGCTGCCAATGTGAAACTTAGTGAAGTGGATACTGAATGGAGCATGTTGAAATTAGAGATTTATGCCAGGTAAGCAAGAAAGCAAGCTGAGGAAAGTGGTGCAATCTTTTACATTTCTTCTCCTCCCTCCTAGATTTCAGAACATTCGAAAATTGACCTGGGATTTTGTGAATTCCATTTACTTACACAAGTATCCAAATATCCTGACACTAGTCGACCTAGTGTTGACCCTTCCTGCAAGTTCAGCTGAAGCAGAACATGGCTTTAGTCAGATGAAATGGACCAAGTCACATATGCATGCAAAAATCAAGGCTGAAAGTATGACGGATGTCCTAATTATTCAGTTGAATCAAGTGACAAAATATTTTTCATTGTATTATAGGCATAATAGGAAATAAAGCATTTACTGACATTCTGATCGATTTGGTGACCCTGAACCTTGGCACAAACAACTTTCCTAGTAATTGGATGCACCTTACCCAACCTGAAGTAAGCTTCTATGTTGTTTGAGTTGTAAAGCTATATTCCAAAGATATTTCCTGTTTTCTTCTAGTTACAGGAATTAACATCTTTATTAACAGTCAACTCCGAGTTCGTGGACTGGCGGAAGTTCCTGTTAGTAACCTCAATGCCTTGGCCCATTCCCTTGGAGGAGGAGCTCCTTGAGACCCTTCAGAAGTTCAAGGCTGTGGATAAGGAGCAGTTGGGCACCATCACTTTTGAGCAGTATATGCAGGTTGTTACCAGCACCTGATGGCATTGATAACATTTAACAATTTTCATTTTTATTTTTTATGTAGGCTGGTCTGTGGTTTACAGGAGATGAAGATATAAAAATTCCAGAAAATCCTCTTGAACCCCTTCCATTTAATAGGCAGGAGCATCTTATAGAGGTAATGACTGAGATCTTTAAAACATGTGGCATCATTTTATCTTTGGAATTCTTTTTGTGTGCAGTTTTTCTTTAGGCTATTTGCTGACTATGAGAAGGATCCACCCCAGCTTGACTACACACAGATGCTGCTTTACTTTGCTTGCCACCCAGACACCGTGGAAGGAGTCTACAGGGCCCTCAGTGTGGCTGTTGGAACTCATGTCTTCCAACAAGTCAAAGCTTCCATTCCAAGTGCAGAAAAGGTAATTGCATTCCAGAAATAGACTAACTATAGTAACTTCATGTTCTCTTCATTTAACTTTGCAGACCTCCTCAACTGATGCAGGTCCAGCTGAGGAATTTCCTGAACCTGAGGAAAATGCTGCAAGAGAAGAAAGGAAATTAAAAGACGACACGGAGAAAAGGGAACAGAAGGATGAAGAAATCCCTGAAAATGCAAACAATGAAAAGATGTCCATGGAAACACTACTCAAAGTGTTCAAAGGGGGAAGTGAAGCACAGGACTCCAATAGATTTGCCAGCCACCTAAAGATAGAGAACATTTATGCAGAGGTTGGTTAAATTATTTTGAAAAAAGTTGGCCTTTGATTAACTTCATTTTTTTTCTTCCTTAAAGGGCTTCATAAAAACATTTCAAGACCTAGGTGCCAAGAACCTGGAGCCAATTGAAGTCGCTGTTCTCTTGAAGCATCCTTTTATTCAAGACCTGATTTCAAATTATTCAGACTATAAGTTTCCTGTGAGTATTACCCCAAAGTGCTCTAATTTGGTCTGACATATTCATTGTACTCTAATCACGCAAGGTACACATCATCTATGTAGTGGAAATGATAGTGTGTGCAAAAGGTTGGGCACCACTTCCATCAGGAAAACAGTGTGCAAGATGGAGAAACTAAGGACAAACCCCAGAGAAACTGGACAAACCCAGCAGAAGAAAGGAAGAACTGCAACTCAGAAATCACATAACCACCAAGCAGGTCTGGACCACACATGCTAAATGTGCATCCACTATGGCGAGTCCCAGGCCTTTAACAGCAGGGACTAAGGAGGGCAGAGGCTGACACCAACCCCCTTTCATACTGTAGCACTACATCCCTCTCAGATACCAGTTTAACACGAAGTCTCCCTGTTTGACTCCTGTGAGTTGTGTATTGAACTACAAAGTGTTTGCTGAGTTGAAAATAAAAGCGCTTTCACTTTGATAGAATGTAGATTGTGTATCTTGACTTCTCAATGATA